CCATGTTAGCCAGGCTAGTCTCGAACTCCTGACCTTGTGATCAGTGCTGGGGTTACAGGCGTGACCCACCGCGCCCGGACGGATTTCTTGTTTTCATACTGTCATCAACTTTAAATACAAGTATTTTCAGTTTTTGCCAATGCTGTTAATTTAGAAATGTGTATGTATATATTGTCTGGTGGGTGTTTGGATGGAAACGATCAAAATCGGGCAACTTCCCCAGTTTCCTTGAAGGGAGTGCTTGCCATCGGCCCCTCTGGGAAGTAGCTCTCCGTAGTTCTCCATCTTCCTGTTTTGAGGAACGCAGGAGGAGGTGGATCTGGAGTCTCATCCATTCGGTGGCTGTTAACGGCAACTGCAGCAGCCAGCCAGGTCACCCCCTAAAGCAAAGTTAACCCCTTGCATGGTGCCTTGGTCAGCACCCACCAAATTCGAGGTTTCTCCTATCCTTCGACTCGAGGCTCTTTTGACAGATGTGATTTATTTCCTCCTAGAGCCAGTCACATTGGCTCAAGCAACCTATCGTAAGAAAACAAATACAATAGTGTTTTAGCTGGAAACTGCCCACTGTCTAAGCGGCTTTTTAAATTAAGAACTCAGGTTCACTACGGGATGGCTTAGGCCAGGGAACAGCATGTGCGAAGTTCGAAGCCCGAGAAGTTTGGAGGAGCGGCCCCAGGCGCAGGCGGGTCCCGCAGCGGGGCCCGTGCCGCCCAGGCGATCAGCCCCTTCACTTAACCCGCTTCCCTCCTAGCAGGCCCGAGTCCCCTAGCCTCAGCCTCACGCAGCCAGAGCAAGGGGAAGAGGGAGTCCTTCGTGAGTTCGCCGCTCACATTCGGCGGTGGGAAACCGATCCGAAGATGCTTTTGTAGGCGAAACGCTCAGCTCGCGCGGCTCTGAACCACCGGGGAGCAGCGGCTGCTGCTAGTCGGACTACGCCAGCACCTCCTTGTCCAGCCCGGGAGCAGCCCCGCCTCGCTCAGGGCCGCGTGCGCGTGCGCGGCTCCAGGGGCGGGGCCTGCTCGCGTCCCGGGTGCCTGGATACCGAGCGCGTCCGTAGTGGCGGCTGGCGCTAGGGAACTGCAGGGTCTAGGGTGTTGTCGGAGTGGCAGTTGGTCCGAATTTCTCCCGAAGCCCGCGGAGGAGCGGGTAAGAGCCCCGCGAATCCGGCCCCAACCTCGGGAACGGGATGGGAGGCGGCCCTGGCCGCAAGCCCCGCGCTGCTAGCGGGTCCACCGCGTCGTAGCCGACAGCCGCCCTTCTTCCTCGCAGCGCGCCGCGATTCACCAGCCTGGTCCCTTCTGCGGAGAGCGATGCCGCTTCCCGACACCATGTTCTGCGCTCAGCAGATCCACATTCCCCCGGAGCTGCCGGACATCCTGAAGCAATTCACCAAGGCTGCCATCCGCACCCAGCCGGCCGACGTGCTGCGGTGGTCCGCGGGGTAAGCGCCCTTGGCCCGGGGAGCTGTCCGGTATGAGCTTTCAGAGATGTCTGTTATTTATTAGCTATTTTTCAGCTCTGTCGAGAGGAGATCCACTTCCTGTAAAGGACAGAATGGAAATGCCCACGGCAACCCAGAAAACAGACACAGGCCTGACTCAAGGACTCCTGAAAGTTTTGCACAAGCAGGTATGGGGGGGCGTAGTCTCTGGCCTCAGGCAACATAAATTGTCATGCTGTGTTTTCCAAACAGTGTCACCACAAGCGGTATGTGGAATTAACAGATCTTGAGCAGAAGTGGAAGAACTTGTGCCTGCCGAAGGAAAAATTCAAAGCGCTCTTACAACTGGATCCTTGTGAAAACAAAATCAAGTGGATAAACTTTTTAGCGCTTGGATGCAGCATGCTTGGTGGGGTATGTACCTATAAACAGCATATTAATAATTCTTTTTCTCCCCACCTGGCTGTGGTGCTCCCAGTCCTTGAACACTGCGCTGAAGCACCTGTGCGAGATCCTCACGGACGATCCGGAGGGCGGGCCCGCTCGCATCCCCTTCAAGACGTTTTCCTACGTTTACCGCTACTTGGCCAGATTAGACTCAGATGTGTCTCCCTTGGAGACGGAATCCTACCTTGCCTCTCTAAAGGAAAATATGTAAGTATGCACCCTCTCTAGGATTCAGGTATCATTTGTCTTCCATCCTGGGATCTTCCATCAGGGTCTTGTCCTGGCTGAGCACAACCAGAATCTGGAGAGAAGAAAGCCTCATGATACACAGGTCAGCTATGCTGGGCTCAGAGCATGGAAGAGCCAGGAGAGGCTAAAGGAATGTGCTAGACAAAGAAGTTTGAAATATCCAGCACACGGCCATTCGATGAAGACATGGTGGGGTCCAGCACACGGCCATTCGACCATTTGGGTGAAGATGCGGTGGGGGAGACTCATACCTCCACATATTCATATGCATGCTCACAGTGCATACGTTGTTTCTGGAATGATACACAGAAAAAACTGGTAGAAACCTCCAAGGAGGAGAAGTTGGGAGGAAGGCTGCCTGTGTCTCATTGTATAACTTTTTTCTACCATTTGATTTTCACTTGTGCATTTATTATGTATTAAGTCCACCCATCAACCGTGCATTTATTATGTATTAAGTCCACCCATCAACCATGCATTTATTATGTATTAAGTCCACCCATCAACCAATCATGAAAAAGAATTGGTGTCTGAGTTCTTTGGGCTTGGAGTGTAGCCAACAGGGAATGCTTGTGATCTAGGCTGGGCCCATCACAGTGCTCCCCTCCTGGCCAAAGTGATTTGCCCAAGAGAGTTGGCACATGACCTGCACTTGACGGATGAGAGCCTTCTCTGGGTTTTTCGGCTTGGTGCTGGGAGAGAGAGGCCCTTTTCTTCTTCCTTTGATTAAAAAGCTTATTAGGATATGGGTCTAGAGTTGTAGGTGCTAGTAGTCACTAACATACGTGACACTGTTATGTTGAAACATGTTAGCTACTGATAATCTCAAATTTTCATCCCCCAAACAGCAATTTCATCTAGCTCAACCCCATACGTGCCAGGCCTCAAGGAGAGTGGATTATACAGGGCGTGTTCACCAGGAGGGTGGGGATTTGGGGGCCATCTTAGAATTCAGCCTGTTTTCCACACGCTAACTCATTTACTCTTCATAACCATGTTATCAAGTGGAAATTATTGTTATTAACCTCATAGCCATTATAGATAGGTGAAGAGAAAGAGAGATTAATTAAGTTCCTAGTCCAACACCACACAGTGGTCCTGCTTGCCCTGCTCTCCCAGTCTGCTGTGAGCCCAGCATGGAGCCTGTCTACACTAACGGGGTGAGGAGGAGAGGAAGGCAGAGTGCCAGGGTTCCCAGGGGCTAGGATCATGGTTCTTCTCCTCTCTAAGGCCAGCACCACCTCAGCTCAGCTCTCAATTTAGTTAGACCCAGCAGGCAAGTCCCCCTCCAGGCTTACACAATATCAGGGTGAATACCTGGCCTTTGCAATTGATTTGACCTGACTTTGAAATCAGCCTTTTCCCTGGTTGTAGTCAGTTGAATAGTGAGTGACTCCCAGAAAGATATGTCCATGTCTCAACTCTGGAACTTACAAATGTGGCCTTGTTTGGAAAAAGGGTCTTTGTAGATGTCGTTAATTTAAGGATCACAAGATGTGAGCATCCTGGATTTAGGGTGGACCCTAAATCCAATAACTGGTGCCCTTAAAAGAGAAAGGCAGAGGGGAGTTTGAGACACCAATGCAGGGGAGAACACCATGTGAAGACAGAGACAGAGATTGGAGGAATGCTGCCATCACTAAGGAGTGCTTGGAGCCACCAGAAGTTGGAGGAAGCAAGGAAGGATTCCCTCCTAAAAGCTTCAGAGGGAGCAGGGTCCTGCCGATACCTTGATTTTGGACTTACGGTCCCCAGAACTGTGAGACAAGAAATTGTTGCTGTTTGAAGCCACCAAGTTTGTGGTAATGTGTTTCAACAACCCTAGGAAATGAGCACACTTATTACCTCTTTTCTTGCAAACCAAGTCCAAAGGGGACACCAGAAATGGGACAGAGCCCTGAAGCAAGACCTGGGTTTGGTTTTCTTTTGATTCCGAAAATAACAGCCCTTTAAGGAATCAAGAGGTTGGGGAGAGGTTGAGGCTGAAGAAAGTTGAAGAACTGAAAGAATCTTGGCTCATTTGGAGGATAAGAGAGAGTTCTAGAATGGAGAGAAGATAGACCTGCTCTAGAAAAATTTTCTGGCTGGGCGCAATGGTTCATGCCTGTAATCCCAACACTTTAGGAGGCTGAGGCAGGTGGATCTCCTGAGTGCAGGAGTTCGAGACCACCCTGGGTTACATGGCAAATCCCCGTCTCTACTAAAATACAAAAAATTAGCTGGGCGTGGTGGCGCACACCTGTGGTCCCAGCTACTCAGGAGGCTGAGGCACAAAAATCGCTTGAGCCCCGGAGGTGGAGGTTGCAATGAGCTGAGATTGCACCACTGCACTCCAGCTTGGGCTACAGAGTGAGACTGTGTCTCAAAAAAAGGAAAAAAAAAAAAAAAAGGAAAAT